TCCCGGGTTCAAGCGATTCTCCTGCCTCAGCCTCCCGAATAGCTGGGATTACAGGCCCCCGGCACCACGCTCGACTAATTTTTGTATTTTTATGTATTTATTTTTATTTATTTATTTATTTTGAGACGGAGTCTCACCCTGTCACCCAGGCTGGAAATGCAGTGGCGCGATCTCGGCTCACCGCAACGTCCGCCTCCAGGGTTCAAATGATTCTCCTGCCTCAGCCTCCCTAGTAGCTGGGATTACAGGCGCACACCACCACACCCGGCTAATTTTTGTATCTTTAGTAGAGACGGGGTTTCACCATGTTGGTCAGGCGGGTCTTGAACTCCTGACCTTGTGATCCGCCCACCTCGGCCTCCCAAAGTGCTGGGATTACAGGCGTAAGCCACCGTGCCTGGCCTTAATTTTTGTATTTTTAGTAGAGACGGGGTTTCCCCATGTCGGCCAGGCTGGTCTTGAACTCCTGGCCTCAGGTGATCCACCCGCCTTGGCCCCCAAAGTGCTGGGATTACAGGTGTGAGCCACCAAGCCAGGACTTTTTTTTTTTTTTTTTTTTGAGACGGAGTCTCACTCTGTCGCCCAGGCTGGAGTGCAGTGGCATCATCTCGGCTCACTGCAACCTCTGCCTCCCCGATTCAAGCAATTCTCCTGCCTCAGCTTTCCGAGTAGCTAAGATTACAGGCGCCCGCCACCACGCCCGGCTAATTTTTTGTATTTTTAGTAGAGACGGGGTTTCATCATGTTGGACCAGGCTGGTCTCTAACTCCTGACCTCAGGTAATCCGCCCGCTTCGGCCTCCCAAAGTGCTAAGATTACAGACCTGAGCCACTTCGCCTGGCAGGGACCGTATTTCAAGTCCTGCCCTCCCACCAGCGCCTGCGCCCCGCAGCAGTGTCCGGCTCCCTGCCGACGCCCTGGAGCTGGGACGGCCTGGGGCGCTGGTCGGCCGCCTTCCCCCAGAAGGAGGCGTGAGCGGGGCGTGGCCGGAACGTCTCTCTTCGGAGCCGCGCCCCGGGCGGGCACAGTTACGCGCCGCACGGATCATGGCCGCAGCCGCTCTGGGGCAGGTGGGTTCGCAGCCCCGCGCCGGGGTCTGGGATCATACTGTGGGTGTCCTATCCCTCTGGGCAGAAGCATGGCTGCAAGGCTGAGCAGTCTAGATGTCGCCACCCAAAGGCAATCTGGGGACCCACGCTCTGATCACCCCGGAATCCCTGGAGCCTCACACCAGCAAGACCACGCTGCAGGCCCATCTCCCAGCAACTCACCTAGCGACAAGTGACCACGCCCATTCACGTCCATCTTCCAGAATCAGTGCCAACTCACCCAGCTCACAGGGCAGGCCAGGCCAGGCCACTCTGTCTCTCTCAACCTCACGCCCCAACGCCTCCCCACAGGGCTGGGGAAAGAGGCCTTGTGAGGTCAAAGGTCACCAGAGAGGGCCCAGCCTGCTGGACACAGCCAGACCTGCTCTTCCTACTCCCCTCTGGGAGGACCCGCCTGAGCCTCATGCAGTGAGGACTGCAGTGGCTCCCCAGGCCCCTGTAGCTGCCCCTCAGCCCCAGGGGCTGAAGGGAATTGGAGTCACTGCCAAAATGGGTTTGTATTTCAGGTAATCAGAGCCCAGTTGATCGAATACCTTCATCACCCCCTCTCTCACTTCTTTCTCCACCCAGATCTGGGCACGAAAGCTTCTCTCTGTCCCTTGGCTTCTGTGTGGTCCCAGAAGATATGCCTCCTCCAGTTTCAAGGTGAAAGGAGGGAACTCGATGCTTGGCTCTGACCAGATTCTAGGATACCCCTGTCTTTCCTCAGGCTGCAGACCTGCAGCTGGAAATGACACAGAAGCCTCATAAGAAGCCTGGCCCCGGCGAGCCCCTGGTGTTTGGGAAGACATTTACCGACCACATGCTGATGGTGGAATGGAATGACAAGGGCTGGGGCCAGCCCCGAATCCAGCCCTTCCAGAACCTCACGCTGCACCCAGCCTCCTCCAGCCTCCACTACTCCCTGCAGGTGGCATGGCGGCCGGCCTCTCTCCCTGTCCCCTCTGAGCCTCCCCACCCGCGTGTCCCCGCAGCTGTTTGAGGGCATGAAGGCGTTCAAAGGCAAAGACCAGCAGGTGCGCCTCTTCCGCCCCTGGCTCAACATGGACCGGATGCTGCGCTCAGCCATGCGCCTGTGCCTGCCGGTGAGGGGTCCCGGTCCACCGGGGTGGGGAGGGGGCCCCTTGACTCATTCAGAATCCCACCCAGAGTTTCGACAAGCTGGAGTTGCTGGAGTGCATCCGCCGGCTCATCGAAGTGGACAAGGACTGGGTCCCCGATGCCGCCGGCACCAGCCTCTATGTGCGGCCTGTGCTCATTGGGAACGAGGTGGGCCCAACTCCAGGGCTGGGAAGCTGGGCGACTCCTGACGCTGTCCCTTTGCCCGTCGCAGCCCTCGCTGGGTGTCAGCCAGCCCACGCGCGCGCTCCTGTTCGTCATTCTCTGCCCAGTGGGTGCCTACTTCCCTGGAGGCTCCGTGACCCCGGTCTCCCTCCTGGCCGACCCAGCCTTCATCCGGGCCTGGGTGGGCGGGGTCGGCAACTACAAGTTAGGTGGGTAAGTAGCACCCCCATCCCCAGAACGACTGGTTGCCCCACCCAACCAGACTGCCCTCCACCAGGAATTATGGGCCCACCGTGTTAGTGCAACAGGAGGCACTCAAGCGGGGCTGTGAACAGGTCCTCTGGCTGTATGGGCCCGACCACCAGCTCACCGAGGTGGGAACCATGAACATCTTTGTCTACTGGACCCACGAAGATGGGGGTAAGCCCACCCATGACCCAGCCCGAACCCTGGTAACATCTTCCACCCCTTACACCTGCCCTAGTGCTGGAGCTGGTGACGCCCCCGCTGAATGGTGTTATCCTGCCTGGAGTGGTCAGACAGAGTCTACTGGACATGGCTCAGACCTGGGTGAGGACATGGCATCTTCTGGTGATGGGCGCGGGGACACGTGTCTCTGCCAACTGCCCTGCAGGGTGAGTTCCGGGTGGTGGAGCGCACGATCACCATGAAGCAGTTGCTGCGGGCCCTGGAGGAGGGCCGCGTGCGGGAAGTCTTTGGCTCGGGCACCGCTTGCCAGGTCTGCCCAGTGCACCGAATCCTGTACAAAGACAGGGTGAGGCGGGGCTGCCATTGTGGGTGGGAGGGGGGCTTGGTCCTCACCGCACCTTCTGTCCCAGAACCTCCACATTCCCACCATGGAAAATGGGCCTGAGCTGATCCTCCGCTTCCAGAAGGAGCTGAAGGAGATCCAGGTGAGCTGCAGGGAGCTGGGGAATGGGCTGGGCCACCTCACGCACTGCCTCCGTTGTTCCGCAGTACGGAATCAGAGCCCACGAGTGGATGTTCCCGGTGTGAAGCTGCAGGCTGTGCTCCAGATCCACCGACCCGTAGCATCTCGTCACGCCAGCACTCGCCTCCCTACCAATGACTCACCTGAAGTGCAATACGAAATAAAAGGCCAGCGGGCGGCGTCTGGGTCTCTGGCGCCCCCATGTGGTTGCGACACTCCCAAAGCCGTAAGGGCCGACCCAGGCATCTTGGCCCCCAGCCCCTCGTCGCGGGTTCAGGTCCGCCCATTACTCCTTGTCGTGCGGTCAAGGATACACCTTGGCCCCGATTCCGGATCTCTCCGTTCTCAGGCCAGACCCCTGGTGCTGCCGTTGATTTTTTTTTCTCTGTCTTTGCTGCAATTTTGAAATAAAATGCCAAAGAACACACATTGTCGGGCTTCTTCAGTGACGTGACTCTG